CAGTGGCTCTCTCTCTGTCCACTCTCTTGAGAATGCTGCATTTTATGCAGCCTTATACAACCCCTAAAATTTGGTAGCTGGAGTCCTCTAGTTATTTATTATAGGCTATTTGCTATGCTTTTTTTATTTTTCTTGAGGCAGAGTCTCGCTCTGTTGCCCAGGCTGGAGTGCAGTGGCACGATCTCGGCTCACTGCAACTTCCGCCTCCCAGGTTCAAGGGATTCCGTGCCTCAGCCTCTTGAATAGCTGGCATTACAAGTGCCTGCTACCAGGCATGGCTAATTTTTGTATTTTTAGCAGAGACATGGTTTCACTATATTGGCCAGGCTGGTCTCAAACTCCTGACCTCGGTTGATCACTCACCTCGGCTTCCAAAGTGCTGGGGAAATTGATTTTCTATAGCATTATGTTACTGGATATTTCTGTAAAAATTAAAATGAGGGAGGCAGAGAGACAGAGAGAGAGCAAACCATGAGTTGGAACTCTGGAATCTTGGGACATGAGACAAATTCTAGATAAATCTACAAAAATCCAGAATTTACATGTTGTGATTTTTGCTGATAAAGTACAATTCTAAGATTGTAAATAATTGCATAATCCTTCCCTGGGAGTTTAAATCATTTGAACTGGTTCTGCTGTAATACTAGAAATACAATCATGAAAAATTCTAATGGTTTATTGTCACAATTGCTCTGAAAACCTTAATAATACCTATTAGATATTTTGCATATTACACAGGAAGAAGAGTTTGAATCTCAGATAAAAACAATAAAAATACATGAAAAGTCTTTCATGTTAGCACAGATTTTAGGCATCTCGTGTTCGGGAGGTTGGATCTGAGACGTGTTTTGAGTTGGTCATAGTGAAGGACGCGAGGTGTCAATTCTAGTGAGAGCAATTTCCAGGAAGCCATGTTCCGCTCTTGAGCGAGCACCCACTGGGCCTCATGCAAGGTAGAAAGAGCCTGCGTACGTCACCCTCCCATGATGTGGTCAACATGTAAACTGCATGGGCAGGGCGCCAAATAACATCCTGTGCGCTGCTGAGCTGAGCTGGGGCGCAGCCGCCTGTCTGCACCGGCAGCACCATGTCGCTCATGGTCGTCAGCATGGCGTGTGTTGGTGAGTCCTGGAAGGGAATCGAGGGAGGGAGTGATGGATGGTCCATCATGATCTTTCTTTCTAGGGTTGTTCTTGGTCCAGAGGGCCGGTCCACACATGGGTGAGTCCTTCCCCAAACCTTAGGGTGTCATCCCTCTCTAAGGCAGTGCCTCCTTCTCCCCCAGGTGGTCAGGACAAACCCTTCCTGTCTGCCTGGCCCAGCGCTGTGGTGCCTCGAGGAGGACACGTGACTCTTCGGTGTCACTATCATCATAGGTTTAACAATTTCATGCTATACAAAGAAGACGGAATCCACATTCCCATCTTCCATGGCAGAATATTCCAGGAGAGCTTCAACATGAGCCCTGTGACCACAGCACATGCAGGGAACTACACATGTCGGGGTTCACACCCACACTCCCCCACTGGGTGGTTGGCACCCAGCAACCCCGTGGTGATCATGGTCACAGGTCAGAGGCTTTCCGTCTGGGCTTCTCACTGTATGCCTTCTAAACTCACAACTTCTCTTTCTAGGAAACCACAGAAAACCTTCCCTCCTGGCCCACCCAGGTCCCCTGGTGAAATCAGGAGAGAGAGTCATCCTGCAATGTTGGTCAGATATCATGTTTGAGCACTTCTTTCTGCACAAAGAGGGGATCTCTAAGGACCCCTCACGCCTCGTTGGACAGATCCATGATGGGGTCTCCAAGGCCAATTTCTCCATCGGTCCCATGATGCTTGCCCTTGCAGGGACCTACAGATGCTACGGTTCTGTTACTCACACCTCCTATCAGTTGTCAGCTCCCAGTGATCCCCTGGACATCGTGGTCACAGGTGAGAGTGTCTAGACATTGTTCTCATTGTCACTCCCTGAGGAAACTGCCTCTTCTCCTTCCAGGTCCATATGAGAAACCTTCTCTCTCAGCCCAGCCGGGCCCCAAGGTTCAGGCAGGAGAGAGCGTGACCTTGTCCTGTAGCTCCCGGAGCTCCTATGACATGTACCATCTATCCAGGGAGGGGGGAGCCCATGAACGTAGGCTCCCTGCAGTGCGCAAGGTCAACAGAACATTCCAGGCAGATTTCCCTCTGGGCCCTGCCACCCACGGAGGGACCTACAGATGCTTTGGCTCTTTCCGTCACTCTCCCTACGAGTTGTCAGACCCGAGTGACCCACTGCTTGTTTCTGTCACAGGTGAGAAAAGCCCATATCTCTCTCATGTCCTATTTCCTCACATCTCTCCTGTCCCGTGTTCTAGGAAACCCTTCAAGTAGTTGGCCTTCACCCACAGAACCAAGCTCCAAATCTGGTGAGTAAAGGACCCCTCTTATCTCTGCTTTTTAGCTTCTTACTGGTGTCTCCTCTTCTTCCAGGTAACCCCAGACACCTGCATGTTCTCATTGGGACCTCAGTGGTCATCATCCTCTTCATCCTCCTCCTCTTCTTTCTCCTTCATCTCTGGTACTCCAACAAAAAAAGTAAGTCTCACGCGGCACAGGCCAGAGAGCTCCGAGCTCTTTTGTTGACTTCCGTCTCCTACAGATGCTGCTGTAATGGACCAAGAGCCTGCAGGGAACAGAACAGCCAACAGCGAGGTAGGTGCTCCTCGGCCCAGCCTCGTGGCTAGCCCTCCCTCACTCAGCATTTCCCTCTCTCCAGGACTCTGATGAACAAGACCCTCAGGAGGTGACATACGCACAGTTGGATCACTGCGTTTTCACACAGAGAAAAATCACTCGCCCTTCTCAGAGGCCCAAGACACCCCCTACAGATACCATCTTGTACACGGAACTTCCAAATGCTAAGCCCAGATCCAAAGTTGTCTCCTGCCCATGAGCACCACAGTCAGGCCTTGAGGGCGTCTTCTAGGGAGACAACAGCCCTGTCTCAAAACCGAGTTGCCAGCTCCCATGTACCAGCAGCTGGAATCTGAAGGCCTGAGTCTTCATCTTAGGGCATCGCTCCTCCTCACGCCACAAATCTGGTGCCTCTCTCTTGCTTACAAATGTCTAGGTCCCCACTGCCTGCTGGAAAGAAAACACACTCCTTTGCTTAGCCCACAGTTCTCCATTTCACTTGACCCCTGCCCACCTCTCCAACCTAACTGGCTTACTTCCTAGTCTACTTGAGGCTGCGATCACACTGAGGAACTCACAATTCCAAACATACAAGAGGCTCCCTCTTGACGTGGCACTTACCCACGTGCTGTTCCACCTTCCCTCATGCTGTTTCACCTTTCTTCGGACTATTTTCCAGCCTTCTGTCAGCAGTGAAACTTATAAAATTTTTTGTGATTTCAATGTAGCTGTCTCCTCTTCAAATAAACATGTCTGCCCTCATTGCTTCAGGTAATGTGACACTGTATTCGCTG